AGGCGGGTGGATCTCAGGAGTTCGAGACCAGCCTGGCCAACATGGTGAAACCCCGTCTCTACTAAAAATACAAAAATTAGCCGTGCGTAGTGGCAGGAGCCTGTAATCCCAGCTACGCGGGAGGCTGAGACATGAGAATCGCTTGAGTCCAGGAGGTGAAGGTTGCAGTAAGCCGAGATCGCCCCGTTGCAATTCAGCCTGGGCGACAAAAGTTAAACTCCATCTTAAAAAAAAAAAAAAAAAAAAAGGCCGGGCACGGTGGCTCACTTCTGTAATCCCAACACCTTGGGAGGCCAAGGCGGGTGGATCACCTGAGGTCGGGAGTTCGAGACCAGCCTGACCAACATGAAGAAACCCCTCTACTAAACACACAAAATTAGCCGGGCGTGGTGGCGCATGCCTGCAATCCCAGCTACTCGGGAGGCTGAGGCAGGAGAATTGCTTGAACCCGGGAGGCGGACGTTGCGGTGAGCGGAGATCATGCCATTGCACTCCAGTCTGGGCAACAAGAGCGAAACTCCGTCTCCAAAAAACAAAACAAAACAACTAAATTTGAAGTGCAACAGTTTCTTCTCGTTTTTCCAGTTTTACAGAAAACCCAAAAGAAGGGCAGCTAAGGTGGATAATGATGCCTACCACGCACCCTAAGAGTAGGTAAAGGGGAAAAAATGAAATCCACGTGGGACTGCGAGTAGTTTTCGCCTTTTCCCGAAGACGCACACAATGCGCTTAGGTATACCTCGCGCAGAGGTCTCTGCAGAGAGGAAAGCCACCGTGAGAAGAGCGGGGAGCCCCCAGGCAAGAAGGCAGTGGCTTGTGTGTAGTGAACCGAAATGCGACACCAAGGAACTGCAACAGGATTCTCCTTTCCACTTGAAATGTGACTCCCAGCGAGACACCTACCCTTGACGCTCCCTGGACAGTGCGGCACGGTCGGGCCCACTAACCAAGGCAATTTGCGCCCGACCGAATCAGGTGCTTCAAAATCCCCCCTGGTGAGCCGCGCGTTAACCACACATAAAACAGTCAACGCAGAAGGAGCGAGAACGTTCGGCCGAAAAGCCCGGCACAGAGAAGGGAGGGGTGCTGAAAGCCGCGGACTGCAGCCGCTGGCCTGGCTGCCGCCCCGAAACAACGCCCACGCCCGGGAGAAGGGCAGGCTGGCGTCCAGGTAGGACTCCCTCAGGCCGCCCCGCCAGGGGCCGCGCCGAGCGGAGCGGCTGGACCCCAACCCTGCCGGCCGCCGCCGAGGTGCGCAGCCCGCAGCCCCACACCCACGGCCTTTGCAACACCCCAACCGTTGAACTGCGCCCCTACACGCCCGGCGTCTGCGGCTCCCAGGCCGGTGCCGATGACGTCAGACTTACGTCAGGCGTGACGCCACGGCTGGGAGGAGTGAGGACGGCGCGGGAGGGCGTTTCCGGAGCACGCGCCGGGCGGGGGCCGCTGACGTCGGGCTCAGGTGCGCGCGCCCGCCCGCACGGCCCAGTTGGCGCCGCTGACCGGAGTTGTCTCCTCCTCCGCAGGGCCGCGGCCAGAGGGCTAGAATCCGCGCCTTCCGAGGGAGCCGCGCCCTGCGGGCCCCACCGTACCCGAGGGGATGGAGGGCTGCCCCCGAGGCCCCCGCGCGGCTCGCGGTCCCACGCCTGCCGGCCCGCGCTAGCTACTCGACTCGTGCGCTAAATTTATCCGTCACCCAGGCCTTGTCTCCCGAGTCATTGGCGTCGTGGTTCAAAAGAAATGGAAGAAAAGGAGCGATGTGACCGATTGTGTTCGGTCCTCCTGCTTTGAGGCCTGGCATTTGCAGAGGGAAACAGCAAGAAAATCGTGGGGATTTTGGAGGGGGGTGGGAGGGAAGGGTGGGGAAACGGAAACAAGGTCTTACATTTTATGTGTTTTTTTAAATTCTGCACTTTGACAGTGGTAGCAAAATAAAAGTAATCCAAAAGTTATTTTTCTATTGAGAAGAGAGAAGAGGTGGGTTTTATTTTTTTCCTTTTGATTCCAATCTTTTCTCCCAGTGACAAAGCATAAATCATGGACACCAGAGAATAAGGTGGACCTCAGGAATCCGGAAAAGACTGAGAAGCTTACATTCTTCCTCTAGAGGGAAGAGTGGGGTGTTTATAGCCATCTCTGGAACCTAAAACAAAAAACATGAGTTGTGTGCCATGGAAAGGAGACAAGGCCAAATCTGAATCATTGGAGCTGCCCCAGGCAGCACCCCCACAAATCTACCATGAGAAACAGCGCAGGGAGCTTTGTGCCCTCCACGCCCTCAATAACGTCTTCCAGGACAGCAATGCCTTCACCCGGGATACGCTGCAAGAGATTTTCCAGAGGTAGGGGACCCTTCTCCTTGGCATCTTGATACAAGTCTCAGCCCTCCTCTTTTCACATTGGTAGGTTGTCTCCAAACACCATGGTGACACCTCACAAGAAGAGCATGCTGGGAAATGGCAACTACGATGTGAATGTCATTATGGCAGCACTTCAGACCAAAGGCTATGAAGCTGTTTGGTGGGACAAGCGCAGGTAATCTGAATCAGGCTTGACTTGATGGAGAACATCAGAGCCTGCCACCATTTCTCCCCTGCAGGGATGTCGGTGTCATTGCCCTCACTAACGTCATGGGCTTCATCATGAATCTGCCCTCCAGCCTATGCTGGGGTCCACTGAAACTGCCCCTCAAAAGGCAGCACTGGATCTGTGTTCGAGAGGTGGGAGGGGCCTACTACAACCTCGACTCCAAACTCAAGATGCCCGAGTGGATTGGAGGCGAGAGCGAGCTCAGGTAATCGGCACCTTTTGTGACTAAGTTGCTAGGCATTTCATTTTCTCTATCTCTTTTTCCATAGGAAGTTTCTAAAACATCATTTGCGAGGAAAGAACTGTGAACTCCTGCTGGTGGTACCAGAAGAGGTAGAGGCTCATCAGAGTTGGAGGACCGATGTGTAACAGTTCTGCCCAACCTCCCTCTCGCCTCAGCCCCTTCAGTCCTCTGTGACGTGCTGTGGCCTCTACAGTGGGTCTGCCCTTGCCACTTCCCCAAACATCTCATCAAGTTTTTCCCCTTCAGATCTGACAGTGCAATAGGACAGACGTGTGGACTGTTATAAGAACTACTCAGTGTTTTGTTCCTGGGCAAGGAAGGTAGGAGTTCTGTGCACTTAAGGCCAGTGGTCACAAACCCTTGTTTTATTTAAGAGACAGAGGAGAAAGTGGAGCGGGGAGGGAATCCTAGCTTATTTTCCCTTTTCTATGAGGACTTGACACAGGTTCTGCTGAGTTGTCACTGCTGCTCCAGACTCACCTAGAGATGCTGCCTCCACTTTCCATCCTGTCTGGGTCTGAAAACAGTGGGTCTGCAGATAGTGCCCACAAACCCCATGTGACTGGTTTGAAGGACCCAGAGCATAAAGGTCTCTCAGGAAACCATGTCCAAAACCCTAGCAGCGGTACAGCATGCTGTCTCCAACCCTTATCCCCAGGTTTAAGGGTGGTTTATGGCCATACGTGGAGGTTTTTTGTTGTTGTTTTTGAGACTGAGTTTCACTCTTGTTGCCCAGGCTGGAGTGCAATGGCACCATCTCGGCTCACTGCAACCTCCACCTCCTGGTTCAAGCGATTCTCAGGCCTCAGCTTCCCAAGTAGTTGGGATTACAGGCGCCTGCCACCACACCTGGCTAATTTTGTATTTTTAGTAGAGATGGGGTTTCTCCATGTTGGTCAGGCTGGTCTCAAACTCCCGACCTCAAGTGATCTGCCCGCCTTGGCCTCCCAAAGTGCTGGGATTACAGGCGTGAGCCACCGCACCCGGCAGAGTTTTATAATGAAAAATTAACTAATATTCTAGTATGAAGTGAGGAGGATACTGAACAGGATGTGGCTAAAGCCAACCTGGGACAGCCATGGGGTGGCTTGGTTTCTTCACTCCAGTGTTGTCCCTACCATTTCGCAGCATTGATTTAGGAGGCTCTGGGACAAAAGAGAAGCCAAAGAGCAGTTTTCCCAGTTCACTCACTCTGGCAAAATCAGGAAAAAAAAGTCTGCTTTTGACATCAAATTCCACTAATTTGGGGCAGCGTTGGGTGAGGAAAGTATTGTGAAGACAGGCTTCTTGGAGTAGGGGCAGCCACAATTCAGTAGACACTCTAGGCTCGGAGGCTGCCACTGTAGTTGCCAAGCTCAGGTTGGGTGGTTCTGTGCTGTATGGATGGAATAGGACCTGGGCTGGTCATCTTCATGTCGTTTCCTCTCTGTATCAATGGAAGTTCAACCCGCCCCTACCTCTTCAGATAGTTGTAGGCCACTTTTCTCTTGTAACTTTGGAAAACAAAAGAGGAGAAATAAGTATCATACCATATGCGTGTCTCCAAAGTGGATGTGGTTGCCTCAAGGCAGGTGGCAGGCAGGGGTGACCTGCTGGCCCTCAGATCAATGGTCGTGGCAGGTCTGAGAGCTGTCCCACTGGCCAGACTTCTCTCCAGCAGCAAAGCCAGCCTGGGGCTTGCATGTTGATCCTGAGCAAGCTTAACGGGGTGAAGCTGGGCTTTCTCCCCCCTGTGACTGGAGTGCATGTTGACACCAGCACTTTTTCTGCACATGTATCTTCAATCCAACAAGGCCGTTTTTTTAATGCTGAGTAACAGGCCACCAAGCGGCTACTGCGTTATATCTTCTCAGCAACTGGCCGCAGTCTCTTCTGCACCATTTTCTACACCAGACCTGCTTGGCACCACAGGGAGCTCTTTTCCTGCCCTGCACAATGACATTCCAACCACCACCAGCCAGACATTACAGCCAACCTTGCTGATTGTCACAAGCAGGACCTTGGGGCCACTGGCACTGTCAGATAGTAAGCCATTTCTTGGGTAGAGGAGGAAACTCCTCTCCACAAATCCACTTGGGCCTGTGCAAATGGCACTTGAAAGAGTCCCCATGCACTTGGAGTCCATGAGCCAATGGGATATGCAAAGACGCTTAAACATTTCAGGGCTGGTTTCTCTGTTCATATCCAATTCTGGTGCTTAGGAACAGGGACCCATGCTGATGCCCAAGGGCAAAAAGCCCCACTTCCTTTAAGGAAGTGAACAGGCCTGACCCTGATGCCCAATAACGGGCAACCCTAGGCTTTTTGTTTTTCTTGCTTTTATTCCTTTTTGTTGTTGGCCTTGTGCTGCGTTTGTTTACAAAAGATGTATTTTGTTTAACCAAATATTAAAAATGGAAAACTCCATATATGTCTCCTTGTCTGCCTGAATTCTATAATTGTGTAAAGAAAAATAAACTTTAGTATGACGCTGTTTTAAAAGGAGTTCATTGCCAGCGTAAGTCATCTTTTAGAGA